CCTGCTCCCCTAAACTCTTAGTGTTAAATCACTATGTTCTGCCTTGGGAAAGCAAGTTATAGACAAATGTGCATACATAATCTGATCCTATTGGGTTGTATGAACATGGGGCAGTAACTGTATCAACAATCTAGGGATCCAAGGAAGGCCCTACCCCTGAATCTGATCTCCCACAATCCTGGCTCCTGGGCCTATCCCAACCCACCCACATCATACACCCTTTTATTCATACCCAGATCCCTGCCCCTGGAACTGGTCTCCACCCACTGCCCCCTCCCCAGGCCTGGTGCAGCCCACAGTCCCGCCCCCAGAACTGGTCTCCGCCCACAGTCAGCCCCGCCCCCAGGCTTGCTGCCACCCCATAGCTCCGCCCCTAGAACTGCTCTCTGCCAATCACCACTGCCCTCCAAGACCGGTACACCCACAGCCTAGTCCCCGCCCTCCGCCCGGCCCGGAGCTTATCTCCGCCCACAGCCAGCCCCAACCTCCAGGGCTGTCACAACCACAGCCTGGTTCCCGCTCAGCCCCGCCCCGGAAATGGAGGTCTCCACCCCTGTAACTGGTCTCTGCTCAGTCATCCCCGCTCTAGAAGCCTTATACCATCCGCCCCGAGAACTGGGCCCCACCCACAGCCCCGACCCTGGAACTGGTCTCTGCCCAATCAGCCTCGCCCTCCAGGCCTGGTACGGCCTCAGCCGGTTCCCCGCCTTCAGCCCCGCCCCGGAACTGATCTCCGCCCACAACCAGCCCCGCCCCCAGGCCTCGTGCGGCTCACAGCCTGGCCCCGCCCCCAGGGCCAACCTTACCCCCGCTACTGCCCCAGGCCAGGGCCCAACTTTGTGCCCACTAAGCAAACTAGAACACCTCTGCCCAAGGCTGGGGTTCGCGGCCGCCGCTCCCGCCCGCCGCGCCTGTCGCCTAAGCGCCGAACCCCCAACACGCTCGACTCTGCGAGGCTGCCCGCGCGAGCCGGAAGGGGACGTGCAGCGCACCTCTCCCCAGACCGGAAGCGGAAGCGCGGGGCGGTACCGTGGGAGGGGCCGCGCGTGGGGCAGCGGGGAGCGAGTCCCTCCGTCCCCGCGAGTCGGCGCTTTTGGCCCCGCGGGAGGGGCCGGGCTCGGTGAGCGACTGGCGGGGGCTCGGGTCCGAGTCAAGAAATCTTTGTGTCTTTTTTTTTTTTTCAGATGAGAAAAGCATCATTCAAGCTCAGATTCGTGTTGAAGCCTGCCACAAGGTCCACCTGTTGTTGTGGGTTTTTGGGTGACCAGGTGAGTACAGTGTGGAACCTACAACAAGGTTTTTTGCTTGACATCAGCACGTTTCCTTCCCTAGGGGTTACCCCCAGCAGTGTGTGAGAATGAAGAGTGTGGGCCACTGTGTCTCTGTTGACCTGCCAGATAGGAAATAGCGCCAGAGTTGCTGCAATCCACGTCTCCCTGGTGAGTAAGGTCATTGTCGATTCCATCAAGGGATGTATCGTCTCTCACTGTTTTTGTGTTTCAGGAATTCAGGAGCAGCTTGGCTGGAAGGCTCTGGCTGGAAACTTGCAGAAGGCTGTCAGCTGGGTCTGCATCATCTGAAGGCTCAACGGGTACCGGGGGCCACTCCATGGCCTGCGAGTCAGAGCTGGCCGTCGGTGGGAGGCCTCAGTTCCTCTCCACATAGGCCTCTCCACAGGGCCACTTGAGCGTCTTCCCACCATGGCAACTGGTGTCCTCTAGAGCAACATCCAGGAGACCAAGGCGGAAGCAGCTGTAGTGCCTTCCAAGACCTGGTCCTGAAAGTCACCCCTGCACCCACCCCCGCTGTCTCCTCAGCCATATTCTGCTGGTCACACAGGTCAGCTCTAATTCCGTGTGTGCGTCGGGCCTACGGAGACTTGGAGCATTCCCGTTTCTTCCAGAGCGCTGCGGGATAAAGGAGGAGCGTCCTGCTTCCCGGCTGCCCTGTTGCTGTCGGAGTCACAGGATGGCGGCTGTCATCCTGCCCTCGACTGCTGGTGAGTCGTGGGGTCCTGACATTTCTCAGAGTTGAATCCATGGGACTCATTTCTCCTCCTCCAGCTCCGTCTTCCCTGTTCCCAGCCTCTCAGCAAAAAGGACACACACAGGGCGGAGAGCTGGTTAATGAGCTCCTGACAAGCTGGCTACGGGTGAGTCAGATGTTCCTTTTCCCAAATCATTATTGGCTAAGCCGTGATGTTTGCAATGCTTTAGGGCTTGGTAACCTTCGAGGATGTGGCCGTGGAGTTCACCCAGGAGGAGTGGGCGTTGCTGGACCCTGCCCAAAGGACACTGTACAGGGATGTGATGCTGGAGAACTGCAGGAACCTGGCCTCACTAGGTAAGCCTAATGTCATTCCTGCATTTATTTAAACCTATATCATGTGTATTGTTTCCATAAATAGGGTGTCGTGTTAATAAACCCAGTCTGATATCCCAGTTGGAACAAGACAAGAAGGTGGTGACAGAGGAAAGAGGAATTCTACCAAGCACCTGTCCAGGTGAGCACCAGGTGGATATGAGCCCTTGTGAGATCAACCTAAATTTCTTTTCAATTTGTTTCAGATTTGGAGACTCTACTTAAAGCCAAATGGTTAACTCCTAAGAAGAATGTTTTCAGAAAAGAACAGTCTAAAGGTGTAAAAACGGTAAGACTAACATGGGTGATTTCTGGTTTTCTATTATAGTTATCATTCATCTCTTAATCCACAGGAAAGAAGTCATCGTGGAGTGAAACTCAATGAATGTAATCAGTGTTTTAAAGTCTTCAGCACGAAATCTAACCTAACTCAGCACAAGAGAATTCATACTGGAGAAAAACCCTATGACTGTAGTCAATGTGGGAAGTCCTTCAGTAGCAGATCTTACCTTACTATTCATAAGAGAATCCATAATGGGGAGAAACCCTATGAATGCAATCACTGTGGGAAAGCATTTAGTGATCCCTCATCCCTTAGACTGCATTTGAGAATTCACACTGGAGAAAAACCCTATGAATGTAACCAGTGTTTTCACGTTTTCCGCACCAGTTGTAACCTCAAAAGCCACAAGAGGATTCACACGGGGGAGAATCACCATGAATGTAATCAGTGTGGAAAAGCTTTCAGCACAAGGTCCTCTCTCACTGGGCACAATAGCATTCATACAGGGGAGAAACCTTATGAATGTCACGATTGTGGGAAAACCTTCAGGAAGAGCTCCTATCTGACACAGCACGTAAGAACTCATACTGGAGAAAAACCCTATGAATGTAACGAGTGTGGGAAATCCTTCAGCAGTAGCTTTTCTCTTACTGTGCACAAGAGAATACATACCGGAGAGAAACCCTACGAGTGCAGTGACTGTGGAAAAGCCTTTAATAATCTCTCAGCTGTGAAGAAACACTTAAGAACTCACACTGGAGAAAAACCCTATGAATGTAATCATTGTGGGAAATCCTTCACAAGTAACTCCTATCTTTCTGTGCACAAGAGAATACATAATAGATGGATATGAATTACTGCAGGAACTTCTGGAGGAAAGCACTCATTGATCTTTCATCCCTAAGATAGTTTGAGAGAGCTCACACTGGATATATAAGTTATTTGTTGCAGCATAACAAATGATCCCCGCAAATTTTGTGGCTTCAAACACGAAATGTTTATTCTCTAACAATTTCTACAGATCAGGAATTCAAGAACAGCTTATCTCTGTAGTTACACTGCAGGATCTCTCATGCCTTTACTTACAATCAAGATGTCAGCCAAAGCTATAGTCATCTAACATCTTTACTGATGAACAGTCCACTTCCAAGATGACTTATTCACATGCCTGGAAAGTTGATGTTGGTTGTTGTCAGGGGACCTTCAGTCATTACCATGTAGGCCTCTTTACAAGGCCCAGCTCCTTGACAATTTGGCAATAAGTTCTCGCCAAGGTTAGTGATCCAAGAGAGGACCAATACAGAGGCCAAAATGGCTTTTATGACCTATCCTCAGGAGGACTGCTAAGCTTTCACTTATTTCCTATTGTGTTGGTCTCACAACACACCAATCCTGATACAATGTGAGAGACTGCAGAAGGTATGAATACCAGGAAACAGATAACTCAGAAGCATCTGGGAAATTTGCCATGGAATTAATGAAGAAAAGCCCTCAGCACATCATCCTTCTACTCTAATCAATATGAAATAGCATTCAGTAACTCCTATTAATTCACTCTGAAGAGAAACCTTTTGAGGACAATCTGTATGGTAAAGCTCTCAGCTCGAATTCTCACCTTCATGGGCCCAGAAGATTATGTACTGAGAGAATCCTGAAGAATGGAACAGCTGTAGAAAGCCTTCAGTGCTATCAGCAGGGATTCATGTGACAGCTCACACTAAGGGAGAAAACCTGTGAAGGTCTCAGAAGGCTTCAGTGACAGTCATCCCTTAAGACGCACTGGAAATCACACAATGGAACAACACTCAGAAATGCGGAATACCCTACAGCAAAAGTGTTCACATTACTGAGCAAACTATAGTGTGGTATTCTGCAGTGACTATGGGAAAGCCTTGAATGTTCTATCGGTTTTTAAGGGACTTGAGAATTAATTCTGGAGAGAATGCCCCATTGAACATCATCAATATTGGAGAGCTTTCTGTTTTTCTACATTTGTTAGGAAACTTGTGAGCATTCACACTACAGAGAAACTTGAAATATAAAGAAGAAGAGAAAGCCTTCAGTGATGCCTCTGTGTTAGGGAAAATATGGAACTTCTCCCTGGATGCAAAACCTATGAGTATATTAATATTGGAAAATTTTTCAGTGATTCTTCTCTTTCTTGTATATGAGAGAACTTATATGGAGAAACCCCTAGGAATGTAATCAGTGTTAGGATGCCTCAGCCTGAACTCTTCACTGAGTGGCCACAATTTTCACTGGGAACAAAAAGTATAATCACTGTTTTGAGTGTGGGATATCCTTTATCAGTGTCTCATCTGTAGATTGGACTGCTGGCTCATTAATTTTTTTAGTCTTTTTTTCTTTTAATATAAACATTTGTGTATAGCTGTTCCCTAAAATAAACATTAACATATTTCATAATTTTAATGCAATGTATTTATTATAATTAATTTGCTTGTTAAAGACATCCACACATTGCATATTCAAAAAGTTATTTCCAAATACCTTCTGAGTGATTCAGTTTATCATAATGGAAATTAGTATTTATAAACACATTTTTCTAATGTAGTGGTATTTTTGGCAGAGTACATGAGCTTTATGATACTGATTATTTTCTCTCTATCTTGGTATGCCAAATACTGTTGGTTTCTTTCCCAGTGTCCGTTCTCTTCAGTTTATTCGTTTAAAGAAACAAACATGTTGTTCAAGTTGTCTGTGAACAATATCGAAAGTTCTCAATCTTATAGTTTTTCCTGAAGCCCAGGCGGGTTTTTTCGCACTCCCCTGGCAATGAGAAGTAAGTCGAAGTCACTGTGTGGAACATCTCCTGGCTTGTTCTCCTCACATATTTTCCATTCACCTCACCCATTCTGTCTCTTGGAAAGTGGCCTCAAGGTCTAGAGTTTGAAGAGCTTCTTTTTGACCACAATGACAGAAACCAAAGTGCAGCCAAAAATCACAATGCTTTGGGCTCTCCAGGAGCCTCCGATTGGCTGCATCTGCTCTGGACTCCTTATTCTTATACTTCTTATGTGACTAAAAGAAACCCCTAGGCTGGGTGTGGTGGCTCACGCCTTTAATCCCAGCACTTTTGAGAGGCTGAGGTGGGTGGATCATGAGGTCAACAGATTGAGACCATCCTGGCCAACGTGGTGAAACCCTATCTCTACTAAAAGTATAAAGATTAGCTGGGTGTGGTGGTGCACACCTGTATTCCCAGCTACTCGGGAAACTGAGACAGGAGAATTGCCTGAACCTGGGAGGTAGAGGTTGCAGTGAGCCAAGATGGCGCCAGTGCACTCCAGCCTGGCAACAGAGCGAGACTCCATCTCAAAATAAACAAATAAATATTTTTAAAAAAAGAAACCCCTAACTGATTGAAGCCAACATGATCTGTTGTTTGTTTTTGAGGTGGTGTTCTGTTAACTTCCAGCAGGATGCAGAATCTAACTGGTAAACCTATAAATTGGTCAAGTTTTACCCATGTTGTTTCTTTGAAAACAATGTATATTCTCTAATATTTGGATATAGGGTATATGAACATTAATGCAACTTAATTGTATTTCCAAGTACAGTACGTATGTTCAGATTTCTTTTTCTAACCTTATTTAGTGATAGAGGTGTGGTAAACTCTTCCATTATGTTTATGTATTAACACTGTAATTTTGTCATTTTTATATATTTTGACATTATGTAACTAGATGCATACAGGATTAGGTATTCTGTATTCCTTTTTATGTGGAGATGATATTTTTACATAGCAAAGTATTGTAATGCATTAATAATAAATGGTCAAACATTTATTTATTTATTTATTTATTTTAGATGGAGTTTCACTCTTGTCATCAAGGGTGGAGTGCAATGGTGCGATCTCGGCTCACTGCAACCTTGGCCTCCCAGGTTCCAGCAATTCTCCTGCCTCAGCCTCCTGAGTAGCTGGGATTACAGGCACCTGCCACCACGCCCAGGTAATTTTTTTATATTTTTAGTAGAGATGGGGTTTCACCATGTTGGCCAGGCTAGTCTCGAACTCCTGATGGTCAGACATTTATATTGCACTTCCCATAGATCAGGCCCCCTTCTAAATGACATATAAGTATTAACTCAGTATGCATTATAAACTTAAGTATGTAATGTTATTATCCCCAGTTTACAGATGAGAAAACTGGTATGATACACTTAAGTTACTTGCCTGCATTCACTGACTGGTAAATGGTAGAGCCAAGATCTGAACCCAGACAGTCCATGCACTTAACCACTACCCTATTAACGGAGTATGTTCTGTGTGCCAGGCAAAGTTTTGCCATTGAAATACTTCACCTAATGGAGGAGGAACAGATTATAGAAAAATCAAGAAAATATGGTATTATAGAGTTATAGGAAAAAAAAGCATTTTAGGAGAGTTAAGGGGGGTTGGGAATAATAATTTTATATAACTAGGAAAAGAAAGCCTCTTGGTAAGGAGCATTTGAGCGGAGATCTCAACAAGTTGGGACAGTGAGTCATATGAATTTGTCTTGCAAGAGTAGTGTTGGCATGCAAAGGCCCACAACAAGGAGGCCAATACAGCTGGAGTGGAACAAAGGGGTGATGAGGGAGCAGTAAAAGATGATGTGGTCAGAGACATGGTAGATCCTGATCTTGTTGGGTTTTCTGAGACATTGTTAGGACTTTTCCTTATTTCAGTGAGTTGGCACATCAGTCAGGGTCCCAGCAGGAACTCAGGTTGACACCCACAGACTAGGACAATTCAAGTAGAGTTTTCATAAAGGGTCTACTCAGTCCTGTGGACAGGATCCAGGGAAACCACAAAAAGTTGTAAAGCACCCAGCAGCTTAGCAGGGCAGAGCTCTAACACCTCACAGCCTGAAGGGACGAAGGGAGGGAGCAACTGAATCTGGAGACGAGAGGAGAGGGCTGCATTCCAGGAGCTGAGAGAGGTCAGTCAGCGATAGCATCCAGCCCCAGGTCCTCCTGCAGGAAATAGCCAGGGTCAGACCTCACTCTCCTTCATCCATTGAGACAGGAAAATATCCCCATTTATGAATATATAAATCAATAGCAGATCCAGAGACAATTTGGGTATTGGAGTTAGCAGACAAAGACTTTAAAATAACCAAGAATAATATGTTAAGGGAAATGGAGGAAACATGGACAAACCATAGAAAATGAGAGACAAACTGCAAATCTACCAAACAACCAAAGAAGAAGGACACATTGCTTTCAAAGCAGCATCAGTAAGACTAATGATGACTTTTCAAAAGAAACTATGGAAGCAAGAAGACAATGAATGACATCTGACATATAAAGGGTTAAATGGGTTGGAGGAGGGGGAAATTGTCAATCAAAAGTTCTGTAACCTAAGAAAATATTCTTCAAAACTGAAGGCAACAATGTTTTCCAATGGGAGGGAATATTTTTTTTTTTTTTTTTGAGATGGAGTCTCACTCTGTCGCCATGCTGGAGTGCAGTGGCATGATCTCGGCTCACTGCAACCTCCTCCTCCTGGGTTCAAGTGATTCTCCTGCCTCAGCCTCCTGAGTAGCTGGGACTACAGGTGTGTGCTACCACGCCCAGCTAATTTTTGTATTTTTAGTGGAGACAGGGTTTCACCATGTTGGCCAGGATGGTCTCGATCCTTTGACCTCACATGATTTGCCCACCTCGGTCTCCCAAAGTGCTGGGATTACAGGCGTGAGCCACCACGCCCGGCCTGGGAGGGATTTTTTTAAGCTGAGAGAATTAACAGCATAACCGTATTTTCAGAAACACTGAAGAGATTTCTTCAGGCTTCAGGAAAATGATTCCATAGAGACATACATAATTCCAGGAATTAAGATCAACAGGAAACATAAGATGCAAGTAAATATAAATCAGTACTGACTGTATAAAACAACCCTGTATAGTTTTACAACTTTTATGTATATCTAAACTTTCCAAAATAAAATGCTTTTAAAAACACATTGCATTGATCTCCCCAAACTAGAGGTGGT